CCAGCACTTTGGTAGGGTGAGGCGAGATGATCATTTGAGCTCAGGAGTTTGAGAACAGCCCGGACAACATGGCGAAACCCCATTTCTACAAAAAAAAAAAAAAAATTAGCCAGCGGTAGTGGCGTGCTACTTGGGAGGCTGAGGTGGGAGGATCCCCTGACCCCTGGAAAGTGGAGACTGCAGTGAGCCATGACTGCACCACTGCACTCCAGTCTGGGCGACAGAGACAGACCCTGTCTGAAAAAAAAGTGCCCTTCACAGAAGCTTCCTCAGGGTATTAGCATGAGCATGTGAAAGTACAGTATGTTTATCAAACACATAAAATAAGCAGTTATAAATAACGTCAGAATAACACAAGGAGGCCAATTATCAAAATGAAAGGCTAGTTTTGCATGCTGTGCTTTGCGGAGAGAAGGAAGAGGGAGTTTTCATGTTATTACACTTTTGATAGCAGAATCCTATATTTTGGTGCAGAGGTGGCAAAATAAGGCGGGGGGTGCTGGTGCGCAGAAGCTGACAAGGTTAGAATGTGCAGCGTTTTTACGACGGACTGGCTTTACTCATTTCCTGCCTCACTTCTCTCCTATCTGTATAGGTTTTTCTTTTCGTCCTCCTCTACCAGTACGCTCCCGCCTGCCGCGCTCCGCCCTTGTGCGGCGCACGATCGGAGTCAGTGATTAAGCCGGCTCCAAGACAAAGCGGAGGCCGAGCCCAGGAAGCAAGCGCGCTCTCCGCCCCGCCTGGAGGGAGGGCCCAACCACAGCACAGCCGCGCTCACTCCTCACCCGGACGTGACCTAGTTCTCACAGAGGCCCGGCCTCTTCCGCCACAACTCCGGCCCGCGGTCCCGCCCCGTTCCGTGAATGGTCGGCCGGCCTCAGGTCAAAAAAGCGTTTAGGTGTCTGCGACGGAGCCTCCGGAGAAAGGCAAGCACGTCGCAGCCAATGAGGTGATAGAAACGCAAAGCAGCGACCAATGACTAGCTGAGTTGGGCTGGGCCGGCCGACGAATCACGAGGCTTCGCACCCGGATATGGTTATGGGCTCGGAAATCTAGTTCGGGAAAAGTGTGAGGGGCTCTTCACGTGGGGAAGGAACAGCAGGCGCGGAGGAGGGGGCAAGCGTGTGTGAGATTCAGTGGTCCATGCGTGCGTTTGTCGTGTAAGGGTCATTCCTGGGGTTTGGAGTGGGGGAACAAATCAATGTGGCTGTTTTTCCGTGGAAAGAATTCCCACTGCAGTGTCCCGGAGCCTGCGTGTGGTGGGCAAGCTCCTCAAATGGTATCTCACAGGGAATAGGGGAGTCTTGAAAACGCAGCTTCGGCAGTAGGAACATGAACCTCTTACCTAAAAGTTCCAGGGAGTTTGGCTCCGTTGACTATTGGGAGAAGTTCTTCCAGCAGCGAGGAAAGAAAGCTTTCGAGTGGTATGGAACCTACCTGGAACTGTGCGGGGTGCTACATAAATATATCAAGCCCAGGGAAAAGGTGAGGAGCGCGGGTTGGTAGCCCTTCGTACGACCTCCCTCTTGTCTGTGAATTTTTTCTCCAGGTGCTGGTGATTGGGTGTGGCAACTCAGAACTGAGTGAGCAACTGTATGATGTGGGCTATCGGGATATAGTGAACATCGACATCAGTGAGGTTGTCATCAAGCAAATGAAGGAATGTAATGCCACCCGACGGCCCCAGATGAGCTTCTTGAAGATGGACATGACGCAGATGGAGTTTCCTGATGCCTCGTTCCAGGTGGTGTTGGACAAGGGCACCCTGGATGCTGTCCTGACAGATGAGGAAGAGAAGACCTTACAACAGGTGGACAGGATGCTGGCTGAGGTTGGCCGTGTCCTGCAGGTGGGCGGTCGCTATCTCTGCATCTCCCTGGCTCAGGCTCACATCCTGAAGAAAGCAGTGGGCCACTTCTCCCGGGAGGGGTGGATGGTGAGGGTGCACCAAGTGGCCAACAGCCAGGACCAGGTGTTGGAAGCAGAGCCTCAGTTCTCCTTGCCTGTCTTTGCCTTCATCATGACCAAGTTCAGGCCAGTCCCTGGCTCTGCCCTTCAGATCTTTGAGCTGTGTGCTCAGGAGCAGCGCAAGCCTGTGCGGCTGGAGAGTGCCGAGCGGCTGGCCGAGGCGGTGCAGGAGCGACAGCAGTATGCCTGGCTGTGCAGCCAGCTGCGCCGCAAGGCCAGGCTGGGGAGTGTGTCTCTGGACTTGTGCGATGGGGACACGGGGGAGCCACGCTACACCCTCCACGTGGTGGACAGCCCCACTGTGAAACCATCGCGGGACAATCATTTTGCGATTTTCATCAGTGAGTTGGGATTGCTCCCTCTCTTCCCTGGAAGGACTCCCTGTAACCAAGTTCTTTTTTCTAGTCCCTCAGGGCCGGGAGACCGAGTGGCTCTTTGGCATGGATGAGGGCCGGAAACAGCTGGCGGCCAGTGCTGGCTTCAGGAGGTTGATTACAGTGGCCCTTCACCGAGGTCAGCAGTATGAAAGCATGGACCACATCCAAGCTGAGCTGTCGGCTAGAGTCATGGAGCTGGCCCCAGCTGGGATGCCCACCCAGCAGCAGGTAACAAAGCTTTCGTACGGCTTTCATGGGTCTGTTTTGACCACATCTCTGGTTGTACCTTCAGGTCCCCTTTCTGTCTGTGGGTGGGGACATTGGGGTCCGGACCGTTCAGCACCAAGACTGCAGCCCCTTGAGCGGTGACTATGTCATTGAGGATGTGCAAGGGGATGACAAGCGATACTTCCGTCGACTGATCTTCCTCAGCAACAGGAATGTGGTGCAGTCCGAAGCCAGGTTGCTGAAGGATGTGTCTCACAAAGGTGAGGTGTCATAGGCACAGTGGTGGGACCCAACTAAGCATAGGGCTTCATATCTCTTGTTTAGCCCAGAAGAAGCGGAAAAAGGACAGGAAGAAGCAGCGGCCTGCTGATGCGGAGGACCTCCCTGCAGCCCCGGGGCAGTCCATTGATAAGAGTTACCTGTGTTGTGAACACCACAAAGCCATGATCGCTGGCCTTGCCCTGCTGAGAAACCCAGAGCTACTCCTAGGTGAGAGAGATGCCACTGCCTTCCACAGAAGGTGGCAATGTGATGCTCTATTCTTTTCTTACAGAGATCCCACTGGCATTGTTGGTGGTAGGCCTGGGCGGGGGCAGCCTCCCCCTCTTTGTCCACGATCATTTTCCAAAGTCCTGCATTGATGCTGTGGAGATCGATCCCTCCATGTTGGAAGTGGCCACCCAGTGGTTTGGCTTCTCCCAGAGTGACCGAATGAAGGTCCACATTGCAGATGGCCTGGACTATATCGCCAGCTTGGCAGGAGGAGGAGAAGGTACTGCTCTTGGAGCATTTGAAGGGGTGTTGAAGACAAGGACTTGTTTCCTTCTTTTTCCCAGCACGGCCTTGCTACGATGTCATAATGTTTGATGTTGACAGTAAGGACCCAACACTGGGAATGAGTTGTCCGCCCCCAGCATTTGTGGAGCAATCTTTTCTACAGAAGGTTAAAAGCATCTTGACTCCTGAAGGTATGGAGAACAAAAGGTGGGAGAGGGAGGAGAGGTCATTCTGACTTTTCTTCCTACCCTATAGGTGTTTTTATTCTCAACCTTGTGTGCCGAGACTTGGGGCTAAAAGACTCAGTGCTGGCTGGGCTCAAGGCAGTGTTCCCCCTCCTATATGTCCGGCGAATTGAGGGTGAAGTGAATGAGATCCTGTTCTGTCAGCTGCACCCTGAGCAAAAACTTGCCACACCAGAGCTCCTAGAAACAGCCCAGGCTTTGGAGCGGACCCTGAGGAAGCCTGGGAGGGGTTGGGATGACACGTATGTCTTGTCAGATATGCTCAAGACGGTGAAAATTGTGTGACTGCTTAGGCCAAGCAGCCCTCCTGCCTAGACTGACCTTGGACTCCCAGCCTGCCAGAGAATGAAGAAATACAACGCACAGTACTTTTGAAGCTTCGTATTTTTCTTGGTTTCACACTCAGCTACATGTGACCTCCAGCTTGGTGAGGTTGCCTGAAGATTAGGGAAAATAAAAATGTCCTTCCCATCTTGTCCTCTTCAGTACCACTTGGGTTGGTTTGTCTTTGCTTCCTACACCACGTCCTTGAGTGGAGTTCCCTGCTGAAGCCCCTAGCACACACTGCATGCCTTAACAAGTGTGTGCAAGCCCCTCAGAACTCAAGACATCCAAATTTTATTGCGTCTCTACTTATACTGGTTTGCTTTTGATTTATTCCTCTATTAGTTCTATAGGAGTGATCTCAAGTGAGATAGCAGAGCAAGATGCCAAAAGACCATAAATAGAGTAAGGTTTCTATAGATGTGAGACAGATTTGAGAGAGCATTTACTCTGTCTCCCTGTGGATGAAACTGCTGCTGAAATGGTTCCAATTTTTAGGAATCTGCTTACCCACTTCATTATTTGACAGCTTTCCTTGGTGACCCAAACCTTGTAGCCTAAGCCATTTGTCTTTTTCTCAGTGGAGGGAGTGTATGGACCTGGCCCCATGGCTTTGCATGTTAGAGACCTGGCAGACTAAAGTCTCTAGTGTTTGTTTGCTCACATTTGCTGAGTGACAGCTATGTGCCAGACTGCATAAAGGGTGGTGGCAGAAGTGAAAATGTTTAAGAATGACCAAAAACATTAGTAATGAAAGTTAATGTGTTCCAGGCATTCTTCTAAGTGGTTTACATGCACTGTCTCATTTAATCTGAGATAAAGGATACTTAAGCCCAAACTATATCTAAACCCAAATCTCACTTGGCTGGAAACATCAATCTTAACCATTTATTCAGAACCATTAAACCAATGATTCCAAGACTGGCTTGAATTTTGTCTTTCCTAATTATACC